TCGACTTCTTGGGCTCAAGTGATCCTCCCCCTTCAGCCTCAATGAGTAGCTGGGACTACCGATGTGCACTACCACGCCCGGCAAACTAAAAAAATAATTATTTTTGGTAAAGACAGGGGTCTTGCGATGTTGCCCAGGCTGTTCTCAAACTCCTGGCCTCAAGTGATCCTCCTGCCTCAGCCTCCTAATGTGTTTGGATTACAGGCATGAGCCACTGAGCCCGGCCTAGCTACCCTGTCTGAGTTGTGCCCACTACACAAAGGTGTCAGCTACATGTGATGTCTGTGCATTTCTGGCCTGGACCGCACATTAAGTGCTCCGTAAACATCAGTCTCTATTATCAACAGTCTCTATTATCAATCAGTCTCTATTATCATCAGTCTCTATTATCATGAGTCTCTATTAAACAACAGTCTCTATTATCACAGTCTCTATTATGTGTTTTGGCTGAAAGAAAGTTCTCTAAAACCAGGAAATCAGGAATCAGCAGTTTTAAGTTCTCCAGGTTATATTTTAACATTGTGTTCATATGCAAAACAAAGGTTGTGAATCAGCACGAATGCTGGCAAGCCCTGGAAGGTTTGTGATCACGGACTTTCACGAGACCCCAAGGCAAGGAGAGACAGAAGCCCAGGACAACAGCATGGGCGCCGCTTTTTAGTCGGGCGCCGCTTTTTGGTCAGGCGCCACCTGGACTACATTTCCCATATCCAATTGCCGGGCTCCTGCAGGATTGGCCAGAACAACGCGGAAGTGATTACGGGTCGCCCAGCAACGGGCGGAGTCCTGGCCCGAAACTGGATGCGCACGCCCCTTCCCTGCGGCGGGGAGGCTGACAAGGCTCCGCTCTATCTCTAGCGCCTCGGAGCGCTCTCCGGCTTTGCTGTCTAGCCCGGCGGCAGCGCGATCTCTTAGGCACTTTCACCGCCTTCCTCTCCAGGCCCTGCCCCTTTGACGCCGGCCGTCGCGATATTGCGGAGACTGGATTTCAGCTTCGTGGTCGGCGGAGCGGCCCCTGGAGGGCGCAGTGCGCAGGCGTGAGCGGTCGGGCCCCGACGCGCGCGGGTCTCGTTTGGAGCGGGAGTGAGTTCCTGAGCGAGTGGACCCGGCAGCGGGCGATAGGGGGGCCAGGTGCCTCCACAGTCAGCCATGGCAGCGCTGCGCTACGCGGGGCTGGACGACACGGACAGTGAGGACGAGCTGCCTCCGGGCTGGGAGGAGAGAACCACCAAGGACGGCTGGGTTTACTACGCCAAGTAAGGGGGCCGCAGTGGGGCCGCGGACGCACCTTATTACTGTGGATTTTTTGTTTTTTAACAGTCACACCGAGGAGAAGACTCAGTGGGAACATCCAAAAACTGGAAAAAGAAAACGAGTGGCAGGAGGTTTGTATGTTGTTGTCTAAGGATCTTGGATGGCACCTGTAGACCTGTCTTTCTTGTGTTTCAGATTTGCCATACGGATGGGAACAAGAAACTGATGAGAACGGACAAGTGTTTTTTGTTGAGTAAGTGTCTGCAAAGAAACCACTCTCAGCTGGCTGTGGGTTCACTGCTTTCTCTTTTGGGCAGCCATATAAATAAAAGAACCACCTACTTGGACCCAAGACTGGCGTTTACTGTGGATGATAATCCGACCAAGCCAACCACCCGGCAAAGATACGACGGCAGCACCACTGCCATGGAAATTCTCCAGGGCCGGGATTTCACTGGCAAAGTGGTTGTGGTCACTGGAGCTAATTCAGGAATAGGTAGGCTCTTCACTTAGTTATTTATCTTTGGGTTTTCTAACATTGACTTTCCTTTAAACCATAGGGTTCGAAACCGCCAAGTCTTTTGCCCTCCATGGTGCACATGTGATCTTGGCCTGCAGGAACATGGCAAGGGCGAGTGAAGCAGTGTCACGCATTTTAGAAGAATGGGTAAGTGCTTGACTGTTGTTGTTTTTTTTAATTTATCATTTCTTTTTATTTTCTCTCATTGCAGCATAAAGCCAAGGTAGAAGCAATGACCCTGGACCTCGCTCTGCTCCGTAGCGTGCAGCATTTTGCTGAAGCATTCAAGGCCAAGAATGTGTGAGTGTTCCAGTGGAGGGTTATAGATCATAGTCCACATCACATGGGATATTTTATTTTTCAGGCCTCTTCATGTGCTTGTGTGCAACGCAGCAACTTTTGCTCTACCCTGGAGTCTCACCAAAGATGGCCTGGAGACCACCTTTCAAGTGAATCATCTGGGGCACTTCTACCTTGTCCAGCTCCTCCAGGATGTTTTGTGCCGCTCAGCTCCTGCCCGTGTCATTGTGGTCTCCTCAGAGTCCCATCGGTGGGTTTGAATTGCATATTTGTTCACTTATCGGTTGCTTCATGTCATATTTCCTATTTTTAAGATTTACAGATATTAACGACTCCTTGGGAAAACTGGACTTCAGTCGCCTCTCTCCAACAAAAAACGACTATTGGGCGATGCTGGCTTATAACAGGTCCAAGCTCTGCAACATCCTCTTCTCCAACGAGCTGCACCGTCGCCTCTCCCCACGCGGGGTCACGTCGAACGCAGTGCATCCTGGAAATATGATGTACTCCAACATTCATCGCAGCTGGTGGGTGTACACACTGCTGTTTACCTTGGCGAGGCCTTTCACCAAGTCCATGGTAAGAGAACAGCTTCTGGCGCCGCAAACACCATTTTTTTTTGTCTTTCTTCTTGGATTTCCAGCAACAGGGAGCTGCCACCACCGTGTACTGTGCTGCTGTCCCAGAACTGGAGGGTCTGGGAGGGATGTACTTCAACAACTGCTGCCGCTGCATGCCCTCACCAGAAGCTCAGAGCGAAGAGACGGCCCGGACCCTGTGGGCGCTCAGCGAGAGGCTGATCCAAGAACGGCTTGGCAGCCAGTCCGGCTAAGTGGAGCTCAGAGCGGATGGGCACACACACCCGCCCTGTGTGTGTCCCCTCACGCAAGTGCCAGGGCTGGGCCCCTTCCAAATGTCCCTCCAACACAGATCCGCAAGAGTAAAGGAAATAAGAGCAGTCACAACAGAGTGAAAAATCTTAAGTACCAATGGGAAGCAGGGAATTCCTGGGGTAAAGTATCACTTTTCTGGGGCTGGGCTAGGCATAGGTCTCTTTGCTTTCTGGTGGTGGCCTGTTTGAAAGTAAAAACCTGCTTGGTGTGTAGGTTCCGTATCTCCCTGGAGAAGCACCAGCAATTCTCTTTCTTTTACTGTTATAGAATAGCCTGAGGTCCCCTCGTCCCATCCAGCTACCACCACGGCCACCACTGCAGCCGGGGGCTGGCCTTCTCCTACTTAGGGAAGAAAAAGCAAGTGTTCACTGCTCCTTGCTGCATTGATCCAGGAGATAATTGTTTCATTCATCCTGACCAAGACTGAGCCAGCTTAGCAACTGCTGGGGAGACAAATCTCAGAACCTTGTCCCAGCCAGTGAGGATGACAGTGACACCCAGAGGGAGTAGAATACGCAGAACTACCAGGTGGCAAAGTACTTGTCATAGACTCCTTTGCTAATGCTATGCAAAAAATTCTTTAGAGATTATAACAAATTTTTCAAATCATTCCTTAGATACCTTGAAAGGCAGGAAGGGAAGCGTATATACTTAAGAATACACAGGATATTTTGGGGGGCAGAGAATAAAACGTTAGTTAATCCCTTTGTCTGTCAATCACAGTCTCAGTTCTCTTGCTTTCACATTGTACTTAAACCTCCTGCTGTGCCTCGCATCCTATGCTTAATAAAAGAACATGCTTGAATATCATCACCTGAAGTTTGTATTGTTTCTTTAAATGT